AAGGCAAGCTGGGTTTTCCTAGTTTCACTTTCAGAGTCCGCAAATGCTAGCACAATCTATCCAAATTCTATCGTGGAGATAAAGCATGCACACATACATCAGAGGATTCCATAGGTCGAACCATATGAAACTACCTATGTTGATTACTTTTACCTATAAAACCAGCAACATCATAGGACTCAACAAATTTCCATTGCTGTTTTTCCGCCTAAAAGCTATTTTAGGACCAGGAGCAGTGGCTCACGCCTGTAATCCCAGCACTTTGGGAGGCCGAGGAGGATTGCTTGAGCCCAGGAGTTCGAAACCAGCTTGGGCAATATAATAAGACCAAGCCTCTACAAAAATAAAAAGTAGAAACAAAATTAGCCAGATGTGGTGGCATGCTCCTGTAGTCCCAGCTACTTGGGGGAGCTGAAGAGAATCGCTTGAGTCCAGGAGTTGGAGGTTGCAGTGAGCTGCGATTGCGCCACTGCATTCCAGCTTGGGCAACAGAGCAAGACCCTGCCTGGGAGAAAAAAAAAAAAAAAAAAAAGCTATTTTAGGGACAATATGCCGCCACAGTCACGAGGTAAATATGCCGCCACAGTCACGAGGTAGATCGTACAAAGGTTGCTAACAGTATGGCAACTGACCGCTAACAAGCGAATGTCAAGTTGTGAAATGCACACCACCCACTTCCCTAGTTCGGTCGAAGCCCTCCCCTTAATTATGTGCAATTCAAGTCCCCACTGCCCGCCCGCAAGCCCCCACTCATCCTCGCTGCGGGCAGGGTGGCCCCTGCACTTTACAAGGGGGTGCAGGAGCGGGAGACGGTCGTCCGAACACCGGCTCCCCGGCATGCGTAGACCGGCGGGCGGAGCGGGCTCACTTTGCGCCAATCCTACGAGAACTCCCAGAACTCCGCTTCCCTAGTCCAACCCAAGCCAGAGTTGCCCACACCTAAGATGGCGGCGGGGGCGGAGTCGGCGCGGCCGCCTCTGGGCGGGACCGCGGGGACTAGACGTGGCCGCGGGGCGGTGTCATCGCCCCCGCCCCGCCCGGTCCAGCCAGCTCGGCCCGGGGGCTTCGGGCTGTCGGGCCGGCGCTCCCTTCTCTGCCAGGTGGCGAGTACACCTGCTCACGTAGGCGTCATGAGGTCTCCGGTTCGAGACCTGGCCCGGAACGATGGCGAGGAGAGCACGGACCGCACGCCTCTTCTACCGGGCGCCCCACGGGCCGAAGCCGGTAAGCGGCGGGGTCGTCCAGGGGCTTCGAGTTAAATAAAAATTTTCCCCAATCTTTATTTCAGCTCCAGTGTGCTGCTCTGCTCGTTACAACTTAGCAATTTTGGCCTTTTTTGGTTTCTTCATTGTGTATGCATTACGTGTGAATCTGAGTGTTGCGTTAGTGGATATGGTAGATTCAAATACAACTTTAGAAGATAATAGAACTTCCAAGGCGTGTCCAGAGCATTCTGCTCCCATAAAAGTTCATCATAATCAAACGGTAGGTGCTATTTTTTAAGGAAACAATTTTAAAGGATTGTTTTATTCTTTTCTGATTTTTGTAGGGTAAGAAGTACCAATGGGATGCAGAAACTCAAGGATGGATTCTCGGTTCCTTTTTTTATGGCTACATCATCACACAGATTCCTGGAGGATATGTTGCCAGCAAAATAGGGGGGAAAATGCTGCTAGGATTTGGGATCCTTGGCACTGCTGTCCTCACCCTGTTCACTCCCATTGCTGCAGATTTAGGAGTTGGACCACTCATTGTACTCAGAGCACTAGAAGGACTAGGAGAGGTAATTTTCTTTTCTCTCTTGTTTTACTTCTTTTCATCAGAAATATCATGTTCCCTTCTCTCAGGGTGTTACATTTCCAGCCATGCATGCCATGTGGTCTTCTTGGGCTCCCCCTCTTGAAAGAAGCAAACTTCTTAGCATTTCATATGCAGGTGAGATAACAATTACCAAATTTTGCTGTAATAGTTTATAAAATAGTCTTATGTGTTGTTCTAGGAGCACAGCTTGGGACAGTAATTTCTCTTCCTCTTTCTGGAATAATTTGCTACTATATGAATTGGACTTATGTCTTCTACTTTTTTGGTAAGTTTAAAATTTTAACTAAATTATAATGTATTTTATCTAACTATTATTTTTCTATTTTAAGGTACTATTGGAATATTTTGGTTTCTTTTGTGGATCTGGTTAGTTAGTGACACACCACAAAAACACAAGAGAATTTCCCATTATGAAAAGGAATACATTCTTTCATCATTAAGAAATCAGGTATGGACTTTGACACATTTTAAAAATAATGTTAGTTTATCCTAATTATTCCTGTTTTCTTCAGCTTTCTTCACAGAAGTCAGTGCCGTGGGTACCCATTTTAAAATCCCTGCCACTTTGGGCTATCGTAGTTGCACACTTTTCTTACAACTGGACTTTTTATACTTTATTGACATTATTGCCTACTTATATGAAGGAGATCCTAAGGTTCAATGTTCAAGAGGTAAGAAAAAATAATCATCTGCTTCTTATATATAATTAATCCTGTATCTTCTTATTCCTTCCAGAATGGGTTTTTATCTTCATTGCCTTATTTAGGCTCTTGGTTATGTATGATCCTGTCTGGTCAAGCTGCTGACAATTTAAGGGCAAAATGGAATTTTTCAACTTTATGTGTTCGCAGAATTTTTAGCCTTATAGGTAAGTGAAGCAATCAGGTTTTGTTTTGGTTTGTTTTTTCCCTTTTATAACTTTTTAACTCCAGGAATGATTGGACCTGCAGTATTCCTGGTAGCTGCTGGCTTCATTGGCTGTGATTATTCTTTGGCCGTTGCTTTCCTAACTATATCAACAACACTGGGAGGCTTTTGCTCTTCTGGATTTAGCATCAACCATCTGGATATTGCTCCTTCGTGAGTACTAATATAAAGATTTGCTGTGATTGAATAATAAACGTCTATGAAAATGTTTCTACAGGTATGCTGGTATCCTCCTGGGCATCACAAATACATTTGCCACTATTCCAGGAATGGTTGGGCCCGTCATTGCTAAAAGTCTGACCCCTGATGTAAGTAGATAATTTACTTGTAAACTGGAAAGTTTTGAGACGGAGTTTCGCTCTTGTTGCCCAGGCTGGAGTACAATGGCGCAATCTCAGCTCACCACAACCTTTGCCTCCCGGGTTCCGGCGATTTTCCTGCCTCAGCCTCCCGAATAGCTGGGATTACAGGCATGTGCCACCACGCCCAGCTAATTTTGTATATTTCACTTGCATTTTTTGTCTTCCTTTATAGAACACTGTTGGAGAATGGCAAACCGTGTTCTATATTGCTGCTGCTATTAATGTTTTTGGTGCCATTTTCTTTACACTATTCGCCAAAGGTGAAGTACAAAACTGGGCTCTCAATGATCACCATGGACACAGACACTGAAGGAACCAATAAATAATCCTGCCTCTATTAATGTATTTTTATTTATCATGTAACCTCAAAGTGCCTTCTGTATTGTGTAAGCATTCTATGTCTTTTTTTAATTGTACTTGTATTAGATTTTTAAGGCCTATAATCATGAAATATCACTAGTTGCCAGAATAATAAAATGAACTGTGTTTAATTATGAATAATATGTAAGCTAGGACTTCTACTTTAGGTTCACATACCTGCCTGCTAGTCGGGCAACATGAAGTAGGACAGTTCTGTTGATTTTTTAGGGCCATACTAAAGGGAATGAGCTGAAACAGACCTCCTGATACCTTTGCTTAATTAAACTAGATGATAATTCTCAGGTACTGATAAACACCTGTTGTTGTTCACTTTCCTCATAAAAATTGTCAGCTCTCTCTGACACTTAGACCTCAAACTTTAGCATCTCTGTGGAGCTGCCATCCACTGTATAATTTCGCCTGGCAACTGGACTGAGGGGAGTGTGCCCAGGCAGCTGCCAAGCACTCCCTCCCTGGCTTCAGGGTCAGAGTGCCCAGCGTTTATCAGAGGCAGCATCCAAGCCCAGAGCCAGTGTCGACTCTTCGGCTGGTGCCTTTCCTCTGAGGGGCTATCAATGTGTAGATAAAGCCCTGAGTAGGCAAGAGCAGTGAGATCCACTGCTATGGTCTTGATACATCCTCAAACTTTCCCTTCCCAGCACAGAGGAATATTGGCTGGCATGCAACCTGCAAAAGAAAAATGCGAAGCGGCCGGGCACGGTGGCTCATGCCTGTAATCCCAGCACTTTGGGGGGCTGAGGTGGGCGAATCATGAGATCAGGAGTTCGAGACCAGCCTGGCCAGCATGGTGAAACCCCATCTCTACTAAAAATACAAAAAATTAGCTGGGCGTGGTGACGGGCGCCTGTAATCCCAGATACTCAGGAGGCTGAGGTAGGAGAATCACTTGAACCTGGGAGGTGGAAGTTGCAGTGAACCAAGATCACGCCACTGCACTCCAGCCTGGGCGATGGAGCGAGACTCCAACTCAAAAAAAAAAAAAGAATAAAGAAAGAAAAGTGCGATGCCCAGTCAATCACAAATAAGATCATCCTGGTTTAAATCTACTCTCACATGGATCACAGTATAAATTTCTATGTGCTGTGTTTTGTTCGTTTGTATTTTGTAGAGATGGGGTCTCGTTTTGTCGCCCAGGCTGGTTTTGAACTCCTGGCTTCAAGCGATCCTCCTGTCTCGGCCTCACAAAGTGTTGAGACTACAGGCATGAGCCACTGTGCCCAGCCTGTTCTATGTTTTTAAGCTACACGAGAATTTTTTTTTTAATTAATTCTCACTGTTTGTTCAGTCTGTCTTCATCTAAGTTTGTGTTGCAGTTTAAAGTTAAAGTGACTTTTAAAGGCCACATCACCTGAGACTAGGGTAATCATCTTTACTTCTGGTTCCTGAAATCATATTTTTCCAGTGGACCATCCTCCAGTGGCTGTGGTTGTTGAGCATGCTTTCAGAACACCTATGTGGCTTAAAACTTAGTTTATGTTTTGTGTTCAACACTACGTGTAATATTTTAAAACTGTTTAATGTGATGTGAATACATTTATGTACATTTATTTTTAAATTTGTAAATAGCTTTAAATTGCTATGGCAATGTTTCTTTTATAAATCATCAAAATAAACCTTTGTGAATTGATTTTTGGATCTGACAGTTCTGTGATGTTTCCT